TCTCAGCTTCAGTTTCTATATGTGAAAATAAAGATGATAGTCATAGGGCCATTATATAGGCTAGATGTAAAGATAATCTAAGCTAGAATAATAACAAAAAATTAAATTTATATCACTTCTGTTCAAGTGAAGATCATTAAATGCTGGCTACTTTTAATTAGCCAGGAACCAGGTTGTACTTTTACACACTCATTCTAGAATTGTTTACTTCTCCTGCTTTGCATCTGGATGTTTTAAGAAACATGACAAATGTGTTTTTTGGATCACTTAATGCATTTATAATGCTGTTATGAATATTTTTAAAAGCAAGTCTATTCACATTTTTAAGCATTTTTCTATCTTTAATTCACAAATAGTACATAGCAATTGAAGAAAAACTAAGAATTATTGATAGATAAAAGAAAAAGTAAAAATAAAAAAATAATTCTGAATGTATTATAAAGAGATTATTTGTACCCATAATTTTTTAGGAACTTTCGTATACCTACTGTGCAATATTTTTTTAAACTTATTATTTCGTGTGAATTAAAATTTTCCAGAAGAATTAGTACAATTTTATTTAAAGTGATCTAATTTTAAAAAATATTTTTTAATAGGGACAAGGTCTCATTACGTTGCCTTGGTTGTTCTTGAACTCCTGGGATCAAGTGATTCTCCTGCCTTGGCCTCTCAGAGTGTTGGGATACAGGTAGGTGTTAGCCACCATGTCCAGCCCCAGTAATTTTAAAATGCTTTTTGTTATCTGTGTTCAAATAACTCTCTATCTTGATTTTCTCTTATTAAAAGAAAGACATGACATAGATCATTCAATTATGTAAACCTTTAACATGTCATCTTTCTATCTTTACAAATCTCCACAGAAATGCATGTTTTGGAATTTCTACTTGGGACAAATTATTTTATTCAGAAAGCAGAACTAGCCTGAAGATGCTCCTTTCAATGTGTTCAACATAAGATCAGGGCGGGTCAGAATCATTTCCTAACATCTGCTTCATTATTTCCATTGGGAACACCATTACTCAGAATGTGTGCTCTAAAGGGTTTTCTGGAAGAAAACTTTTATACCTACTCAGTGGCCAAAGGCAATCATTCAACAGTGTATGAATTTATCCTCTTGGGGCTCACAGATAATGCAGAGCTTCAAGTCACTCTCTTTGGTATATTCCTTGTAGTATACTTAGCTAGCTTTATGGGTAATTTCGGTTTGATTATGCTAATTCAAATCAGTCCTCAGCTTCATACACCCATGTATTTTTTCCTCAGCCATCTGGCTTTTGTTGATTTTTCTTTTACTTCATCTGTTGCCCCAAATACCTTGGTAAATTTTCTGTGTGAAGTTAAAAGTATAACATTTTATGCATGTGCCATTCAGGTATGCTGCTTCATCACATTTGTAGTTTGTGAATTATATTTGCTCTCAATCATGGCATATGATCGGTATGTTGCCATCTGTAACCCTTTACTTTATGTCATTCTCATTCCTAGAAAACTCTGTATTAAACTGATTGCTAGCACGTATGTGTATGGATTCACTGTGGGACTTGTACAGACAGTGGCGACATCCTACTTGTCTTTTTGTGATTCCAACGTGATCAACCACTTCTACCATGATGATGTTCCATTAGTGGCTCTGGCCTGTTCTGACACTCATGTCAAAGAGCTGATGTTGTTAATCATTGCTGGGTTCAATACTCTCTGCTCTCTAGTAATTGTGCTGATTTCTTATGGTTTCATTTTCTTTGCCATCCTGAGGATACATTCTGCTGAAGGGAGACAGAAAGCATTTTCTACCAGTGCTTCCCATCTGACCTCCATCACAATATTTTATGGAACAATCATTTTTATGTACCCGCAGCCCAAGTCAAGCCATTCCCTGAATATGGATAAAGTTGCTTCTGTGTTTAATGTGGTAGTGATTCCTACATTAAACCCACTGATCTATAGTTTAAGAAATCAGGAGGTAAAAAATGCACTAAAGAGAATTATAGAAAAGTTATGTTTGGCTGTCAAATAACCTAAAAATCCCTAGACAGAGGCAAAACCCAG